GGTCTGGCTCAGGCCAGCCTGGGCCTGCCGAGTAGCTGGGACCTCAGCCACCGCGCCTGGCTAAGTATTAATGAATCTGTTTTAGAGATAGGGTCTTGCTACGTTGCGCAGGCTGGTCTCCAACTCCCAGGCTCAGGTGATCCGCCCGCCACAGCCTCCCGAAGTGCTGAGCCTCCCAAAGTGCTGAGACTACAGGCCTGGCCGCCCGCCCGCCAGCTTAATTCACGTAAATTCCAGACAAACGTAGAAAGTGGCTCCTTTAGTAAGCCACTTGCGGCTGCTGCTCATCAGGGTTCGCCTGGGGCCACTGAGACCACGCGCCGGTGCCCGCCCTCCCGCTGCGGTCCGATTTTCTGAACCAACCAGGCGCTTCCGGGCGCCTTGCCCCAGACGGGCCCACCGCCTGCGCGGGCCGAGGGCGGCGCACCTGCCCCTGCGCTTCCGCATCGAAGGTGAGGTCGGAGGAAGAGAAGACCGCAACCCCCAAGCTCCCGCGGCGTGGGGTCCGGGGGGGGACACGAGGCGGGGCCACCAGGACGCCGACAGCCTCACGTCTCTGGGCCCGCGGCGCGCAAGGCATGCCGGGACCCGTAGTCCCGCGACGTTGCGACTCACAGTGCGCGATGGGAGTGGAGGAGAGCGGCTCGCGGTGCATGCCGGAACTCGTAGTCTCGGGATGCTGGGTCTCAGCGCGTGATGGGGTAATGGCACGCAGGCCTGCGTTGAACGCTGGGACTCGTAGTCCCGCCATGCTCTGTCCGCGGTGCACGCCGGGATACGTAGTTCCGAGCGCGCCAAGACCGTCACTGGGACTGGGCGACAGCGGCCCGCGTTGCATGCCGCTGCTCCACGGTGCCGGCGCTCCGAGGAAAAGTAGGTAGGGCTCAGGAACGCAGTTCTTCACGGCCGGCACGCAGGGTTGGTCCCAGGACGGAGCCGGCTCCGGCCCCGCGCGGCGCTCGTATTTACACGCGCACGTACGCACGTACGCGGCGCCCTTGCGTGACGTCACGCGCCCTCCAGGAAGTCGGCGCGGGCTAGGCGACGGGTGGAAGCCGGTACCGAGAGGAACTACAGCGTCGCCGCCTGGGTTGTGTCGCCGCGGTAGGCGCTGCGCTCTGAGCGCAGCGCAGGCCCCGTACCGACCGCCCGCCCGCCCTCTGTCCGCGATGGAGGTGCCGGCCGCGGGTCGCGTTCCTGCCGAGGGCGCCCCGACGGCGGCTGTGGCCGAGGTGCGCTGCCCGGGGCCCGCGCCGCTGCGCCTGCTGGAGTGGAGGGTGGCGGCGGGCGCGGCCGTGCGCATCGGCTCGGTGCTGGCCGTGTTCGAGGCCGCCGCCTCCGCGCAGTCCTCCGGGGCCTCTCAGTCCCGTGTAGCCTCCGGGGGCTGCGTGCGCCCCGCGCGGCCGGAACGCAGGCTGAGGTCGGAGCGCGCGGGCGTGGTGCGGGAGCTGTGCGCGCAGCCGGGCCAGGTGGTCGCCCCAGGGTGAGTGTGCTGAGCCGGGCGGGGCCGAGGGCTAAAGTGTTGTTCCCCTTGTGTTTTTTTGTAGAGCGGTTCTGGTGAGGTTGGAAGGATGCAGCCACCCGGTTGTCATGAAAGGCCTGTGTGCTGAATGTGGCCAAGACCTCACCCAGTAAGTATCCGGAAGAGTGAGATCGCTGCCTGTGAAAGCCCTGAACCTGTCCTTGCACTTGCAGGTTGCAGAGTAAGAACGGGAAGCAGCAGGTGCCGCTGTCCACGGCGACCGTGTCCATGGTGCACAGCGTGCCGGAGTTGATGGTGAGCTCCGAGGTGAGCCGGGCATCAGTGGCGGCGTGTTGGGGCTTTGTCATTTCTTGTTTCTTTTTAATTGTAGCAAGCTGAACAGCTGGGAAGAGAAGACCAGCAGCGACTGCACCGAAACCGGAAGCTGGTGCTCATGGTGGACTTGGACCAGACGTTGATTCACACAACCGAGCAGCACTGTCAGCAGATGTCGAATAAAGTGAGTGCAGTCAGCATCTACGGACAGTTTCCTTTCTCCCGACTGTTGCTACTATTCTTTTTAGGGCATCTTTCACTTCCAGCTGGGCCGGGGTGAGCCCATGCTGCACACGCGCCTGCGTCCACACTGCAAGGACTTCCTGGAGAAGATCGCCAAGCTGTACGAGCTGCACGTCTTCACCTTCGGCAGCCGGCTGTACGCACACACCATCGCAGGTCAGTCAAGCCGCAGCCGAAGAGGCCGTGTGTATGTAATCTTTGTCCTGTTTTCTTTTCCAAGGCTTTTTAGACCCCGAGAAGAAGCTTTTTTCTCACCGAATATTATCAAGGGATGAATGTATTGACCCATTTTCTAAAACGGGAAACCTTAGGTATGTACCCAGCCGCGCTCCTCACAAAGACCATTTTTTGTAAATTATGCATTTTCACTTGTAGAAATCTCTTTCCTTGTGGAGACTCAATGGTTTGCATTATTGATGATCGAGAAGATGTCTGGAAGTTTGCCCCCAATCTGATAACTGTGAAGAAATATGTATACTTCCAGGGCACGGGTGATATGAATGCGCCCCCTGGGTCCCGAGAATCTCAGACGAGAAAGAAAGGTGGGTAACCTCCTTCCTGATTCTCTAGAAGAGCGGTAACTTTTCCTTTTGCATGCATATTTAGTAAATCATTCTCGAGGCACTGAGGTCTCAGAGCCATCTCCGCCCGTGAGAGACCCTGAGGGGGTAACGCAGGCCCCTGGAGTGGAGCCCAGCAATGGCCTGGAGAAGCCTGCACGGGAGCTGAACGGCAGCGAGGCCGCCACCCCGCGGGACTCACCCCGCCCCGGGAAGCCAGACGAGAGGGACATCTGGCCCCCTGCCCAGGCCCCCACCAGCAGCCAAGAGCTGGCAGGCGCTCCTGAGCCCCAGGGATCCTGTGCGCAGGGTGGCCGGGTGGCACCGGGACAGCGGCCTGCCCAGGGTGCCACGGGCACTGACCTGGACTTTGACTTATCCAGCGACAGCGAGAGCAGCAGTGAGTCCGAGGGCACGAAGTCCTCCTCCTCCGCCTCTGATGGCGAAAGCGAGGGGAAAAGAGGCCGGCAGAAGCCGAAGGCTGCCCCAGAGGGAGCCGGGGCGCTGGCACAGGGCAGTTCCCTGGAGCCGGGGCGGCCTGCAGCACCGAGTCTCCCCGGAGAGGCCGAGCCTGGCGCGCATGCCCCGGACAAGGAGCCTGAGCTGGGTGGGCAGGAGGAGGGCGAGCGGGATGGCCTCTGCGGCCTGGGCAACGGCTGTGCCGACAGGAAGGAGGCGGAGACCGAGTCACAGAACAGCGAGCTGTCGGGGGTCACTGCGGGTGAGTCCCTGGACCAGAGCATGGAGGAGGAGGAGGAGGAGGACACGGATGAGGATGACCACCTCATCTACCTGGAGGAGATCCTGGTCCGTGTACACACTGACTACTATGCCAAGTATGACCGCTACCTCAACAAGGAGATCGAGGAGGCGCCGGACATCCGCAAGATCGTGCCGGAGCTCAAGAGCAAGGTGCTGGCAGACGTGGCCATAATTTTCAGTGGGCTACACCCGACAAACTTCCCGATAGAGAAGACGCGGGAGCATTACCACGCCACGGCGCTGGGAGCGAAGATCCTCACTCGGCTGGTGCTGAGCCCCGACGCCCCTGACAGGGCCACGCACCTGATCGCCGCGCGAGCTGGTGAGTGCTGCCTCCCTGTGCCCTGGGCATGGGGAACAGCCTGACGCAGCCGGGTCTCCTGCAGGCACAGAGAAGGTGCTGCAGGCACAGGAGTGCGGACACCTGCACGTGGTCAACCCTGACTGGCTGTGGAGCTGCCTGGAGCGCTGGGACAAGGTGGAGGAGCAGCTCTTCCCGCTCAGGGACGATCACACCAAGGCACAGAGGTGGGTCCTCGCTGCACCCAGCAGGTCCGTGCCGCTCATGGCCCTCGTTCTCTTCCTCCGACAGGGAGAACAGCCCTGCGGCCTTTCCCGACCGGGAGGGTGTGCCCCCCACCGCCTTGTTCCACCCGATGCCGGTTCTTCCCAAGGCCCAGCCTGGCCCCGAGGTTCGGATCTACGACTCCAACACGGGGAAGCTCATCAGGACGGGCGCCCGGGGGCCCCCAGCACCCTCCAGCTCCCTACCCATCCGCCAGGAGCCCTCTTCCTTCAGGTACGTGGCGGCCCAGCCACTGTCCCCAGCTAATGAGGGCTCTTCAAGCTTGCTGTCCTTCAGGTACGTGGCGGCCCAGCCACTGTCCCCAGCTAATGAGGGCTCTTCAAGCTTGCTGCTCCAGT